TCTCCCTGGTGCCACCACTAGAGGATCAGAGCCTTGTGGCCATCCCCATGGAGGCTTCTTCAGAGGAGCCGCCACCACCCCCGCCCCTACCACCTGAGTAGAGGGCTGAGGGCAGCTGGGGGAGGGGAATTAAAGCGTATTTAGTGGCTGTGCACTGTCCTCCCTGCAGGCCCTCCTGAGGGCAGCTGGGGGAGGGGAATTAAAGCTTGTTTAGTGGTTGTGCACCGTCCTCCCTGCAGGCCCTCACACCCCTCACGGCTGCATCATGGGGGGTGCACGCGCATATGGGTCTCATCAAAGCAGAGTGCCCAGGCCCCACAGCAAGTTCCCCTGTTCCTCTGCCCCCTGGCAGTAAGCCATACCCCTAATGTTTCCACCTTCTCTGCCACAGCTGGTCAGCCCGGCTCCTTCCTGCACCCAGCTTTGGAAAGCCCCTAGAACAGGACCTGCAACTGGCAACTGTGAAGGGCGCTGGGTTTAACAGCAGGACTTGGGCTGATACCCCTGCCCCACTGCACTGGTCTGTACCTCTATCCCAGGAGAGTCCTGGGGGGGAGGGGTGGGGCAGGCACGCCTCTCCTGCCTCGGGTGTGCTGTCTCCCTCCACCCCAAGGCCTGTCTCCAACCCAGGCCCTATCCAGCATGGGAATGGGACCATCCCTGCGTGGGGGCCACTCCGCATGTGCACGTTGGGATCACTTTGCGGAGCCTGGGTGGGGTCGAGACGGGTGAGGAGCAGGACCTCTGGGTTGCATTGCGTGTGGGCGCCTGTTGCAGCCGTGAGCTGGGCGGGTGCAGGTGGGCGGTGTCCTGCTGCTCAGGTCAGGGCTCGGCGGGCGCCCGGTGGTGGACAAGGCGGGGTGAGGTGGTCTTGATAGCGCTGTGGCCGGCGCTGAGCCAAGAGTAGTTTGGAGCTCCCGGACAGGTGGCTGGCGGTGCCGGGCGTTGGCTGTTTGCCCTGCCCCCGCCCCAAGCGTGGATCCAGCCGTGGGACAGGAACTGCCTGAGCTCGGGCCAGAGAGTTAATATTTGTGCAGGCGCCGCAGGAACGGGCTCCGCGGACGACGGGCTCCAGGGACGCACAGGCAGCGGGCCTCCCACCGCGGGTGCCGGGGGCGGGGGGGCTGCCCCCATGCGGGGCCCTTCCTGGTCGCGGCCTCGGCCGCTGCTGCTGCTGTTGCTGCTGCTGTCGCCTTGGCCTGTCTGGGCCCAGGTGTCGGCCACGGCCTCGCCCTCGGGGTCCCTGGGCGCCCCGGACTGCCCCGAGGTGTGCACGTGCGTGCCGGGAGGCCTGGCCAGCTGCTCGGCACTCTCGCTGCCCGCCGTGCCCCCGGGCCTGAGCCTGCGCCTGCGCGCGCTGCTGCTGGACCACAACCGCGTCCGTGCGCTGCCGCCAGGTGCCTTCGCGGGAGCGGGCGCGCTACAGCGCCTGGACCTGCGCGAGAACGGGCTGCACTCGGTGCATGTGCGAGCCTTCTGGGGCCTGGGCGCGCTGCAGCTGCTGGACCTGAGCGCCAACCAGCTGGAAGCACTGGCACCAGGGACTTTCGCGCCGCTGCGCGCGCTGCGCAACCTCTCATTGGCCGGCAACCGGCTGGCGCGCCTGGAGCCCGCGGCGCTAGGCGCGCTCCCGCTGCTGCGCTCACTCAGCCTGCAGGACAACGAGCTGGCGGCACTCGCGCCGGGGCTGCTGGGCCGCCTGCCCGCTCTAGACGCGCTGCACCTGCGCGGCAACCCTTGGGGCTGCGGGTGCGCGCTGCGCCCGCTCTGCGCCTGGCTGCGCCGGCACCCGCTGCCCGCGTCAGGTGAGCTGCTGGGGACGCGGGTCGGGGTCTGCCCTGACGCCGCGCCTTTGTCTGTGTCCCACAGAGGCCGAGACGGTGCTCTGCGTGTGGCCGGGACGCCTGACGCTCAGCCCCCTGACTGCCTTTTCCGACGCCGCCTTTAGCCATTGCGCGCAGCCGCTCGCCCTGCGGGACCTGGCCGTGGTTTACACGCTCGGGCCGGCCTCCTTCCTCGTCAGCCTGGCTTCCTGCCTGGCGCTGGGCTCTGGGCTCACCGCCTGCCGTGCGCGCCGCCGCCGCCTCCGCACCGCCGCCCTCCGCCCGCCGAGACCGCCAGACCCGAACCCCGATCCCGACCCCCACGGCTGTGCCTCGCCCGCGGACCCGGGGAGCCCCGCCGCTGCCGCCCAAGCCTGAGCGGCCGCGGCCGCCTGGAGCGCTCGAAGCTTCCCCCATGCCTTTGCCCTCCCTTTACACTGTCTGCCGGCGTCAACAAGCGACACAGACCGAAAACTGCGTGACATTCCTTTAGGCATCACCACTGC